CTGCCTGCCTGCCTGCCTTCCTCCCTCCCTCCCTCCTTCCCTTCTTCTCCTTTCTGTTTTTTTTTTTTTTTTTTTTTGACAGTCTTGCTCTGTCGCCCAGGCTGGAGTGCAATGGCGCGATCTCGGCTTACTGCAACCTCCGCCTCCCGGGTTGCTCCTGCTTCAGCCTCCCTAGTAGCCGGCATAACAGGCACCCGCCACCACGCTCGGCTAATTTTTATATTTTTAGTAGAGACAGGCTTTCACCATGTTGGCCAGGCTGGTCTCGAACTCCTAACCTCAAGTGATCCATCCGACTTGGCCTCCCAAAGTAGGTGCTGGGATCACAGGCTTGAACCACCGCACCCGGCCAGAGCTTAGGTTTCTATTCGTGACAACTTTCTGTATTGGTTGGCAGGTTCTCCTAGCACCACCATGATCTCAGGACTAACCACTGCACACCCGTGATGGGATTCCAAACCTTCGCTGCAAGAGGACAAGGTGACGAGTTGCTGACAGTGAAGGCTAAACTAACGCGGACAGTGAAGTGCTACATGAGTCGGACTCAGACTCCAGGTGAAGCAGCCAGCAGAGGTCAGAGAGAGACAGCTCACGTTCCGGGTAAGTTGCAGGTCGATTTCAGGGCCGACTCATCCAGATTACTCATTCTTCATTTCAGGCAATTGTATGACTGCTAAATACTGCTGCTGGGGGCATCTGGGGTTGGGAAGTCATTTCTGCCAGGTCTTTGACCCCTGAAAGCGTCGTTGCGTCTCGCGCCGCGGGTAGGCAGGGCGGGATTTCTAGGAGGACCGGCAGAGGCGCGCATAGGTGCGTGGTGCTGGGCCCGGGCGCCGCGGCACCGGTGTAGGAGCGCGCATCTCCAGAGTTTCTTCCATCTGGGCGACGTCTCGGTGCCTGCGGCGGGAACGGCGCTTTGCTTCCCTGAGGAGCTTCTAGAGAGCTACGGTGGCCCCCGTGTGGGAGGCGGGGGGCGTGGCGGCGTCGGGGCGTCGCTGTCCCCTCCTCGGTAGCTCTCCTCCCTCCCCTTTCTGCTGTTACCGGGAGCGCGGTGGCCACGGAACGCTGCCCGGAGCCGCGCGAGGGAGGACCCGACGCGCGGCGTTTACCCAGCGCAGCGTTCCACCGCTCGGGTTTGGCTGGGTGAGGCTGGCGGGGCCGGGGGCGAGATGGGATAGCATCTGGCAAATTGTTTTTTGCCTTACAGATAAAATAAAAAATGGGGATATTGACCTCCTGTCACTACTGCATGGACTTTGATGGTTTCCAATCATTACTTTCTCCTCTGTGTCAATCTGCCTCTTCGAGAAATTCATACTCCTGGTGAGTGTCCGACCTGGCCTTTTGTCTTCTCTACTTATTTTGAATGATTCCTTGCTCATTGCAGAATAGCTCTCCAGACCCCCAGCTGGCCATGTGGTGAGTTCAGGGCCCAAATCAAGTAGTACCAGCAATCAGGGAACTCCTATCTGTTTTGAATGGATTCACACCAGCCACAAGCCTGGAAAGATGGTGTCACAATCTACAGTCAGGCAGGATTCTCCTGTGGAGCCCTGGGAAGGGATCAGCGATCACTCTGGCATTATTGATGGTTCGCCCAGACTCCTGAACACTGACCATCCTCCTTGCCAATTAGACATCAGGCTCATGAGGCACAAAGCTGTCTGGATTAACCCCCAGGATGTGCAGCAACAGCCGCAGGACTTGCAATCTCAGGTGCCAGCAGCAGGGAACAGTGGGACCCATTTTGTGACAGATGCTGCCTCTCCCTCAGGCCCTTCACCTTCGTGCCTCGGGGACTCCCTGGCAGAGACAACGTTGTCTGAGGATACCACAGACTCCGTTGGCAGCGCTTCTCCCCATGGCTCGAGTGAAAAGAGTAGCAGCTTCTCTCTGTCCTCAACAGAGGTACACATGGTCCGCCCAGGATACTCTCATCGGGTGTCTCTGCCCACAAGCCCTGGGATTTTGGCCACCTCCCCATATCCTGAGACTGACAGTGCTTTTTTTGAGCCTTCCCATCTGACATCTGCTGCTGATGAAGGTAATTTTAGTAGGTGACCTCCCTCATTCCTCTCCCCATTTTTAACAATTTGCTATATTGGCAGGTGCTGTTCAAGTCAGTAGAAGAACCATTTCTTCGAATTCCTTCTCACCAGAGGTATTTGTGCTGCCTGTTGATGTAGAAAAGGTGAATGCTATCTTCTTTCTTTTTAACCATAGGCTTGTATTTTAATTGATTTCTTTTTCTGCAGGAAAATGCCCACTTTTATGTTGCAGATATGATTATATCAGCAATGGAGAAAATGAAGTGTAACATTCTGAGTCAACAGCAGACAGAGAGCTGGAGTAAAGAAGTCAGTGGGTTACTTGGGAGTGATCAGCCTGACTCTGAAATGACTTTTGATACCAACATAAAGCAAGAGTCTGGGTCTTCTACTTCTTCATACAGTGGCTATGAAGGCAAGTTGGGCAAATATGAGAAAGCTGTATGTTTGGTAAAAACCTCCTTCCTTTCTTTGTCTAGGTTGTGCTGTGTTACAGGTCAGCCCAGTGACTGAAACACGTACTTACCATGATGTGAAAGAGATTTGCAAATGCGATGTTGATGAATTTGTTATTTTAGGTAAGATTTGGAAACTGTTTGGATGTGACTGGACCTCACCACTCTTTCTTTTATTTTCCCACAGAGCTTGGAGATTTTAATGATATCACAGAAACCTGTAGCTGTTCCTGCAGCTCCTCTAAGAGGTATCTGTCTTCTGTGCACAGTGCACATAGACGTTTTCCAGTATTTGCATCTCTTACATTTCAGTGTCACTTATGAGCCAGACTTCAATTCTGCAGAACTATTAGCCAAAGAGCTGTACCGCGTGTTCCAGAAGTGCTGGATACTGTCAGTAGTTAATTCTCAGCTGGCAGGTTCCCTGAGTGCAGCTGGCTCGATAGTAAGTATCAAAAAAAATTGACCTTGAATTGAGTTGTTCCTAAATCATTTTATGTCTTATGCAGGTCGTAAATGAAGAGTGTGTCCGAAAAGACTTTGAATCCAGTATGAATGTAGTACAGGAAATTAAATTTAAGTCTAGGATCAGAGGGACTGAAGACTGGGCTCCTCCTAGATTTCAAATCATATTTAATATTCATCCACCACTCAAGTAAGTATGGGCTGTTGCTTGGGCCTCCAATCGAAATGTAACTAGTATTATTTTTCGTATTCAGGAGGGACCTTGTGGTGGCAGCCCAGAATTTTTTCTGTGCCGGCTGTGGAACTCCAGTAGAGCCTAGTAAGTACGGATAATGGATCGCCTGCTTATGAGTGTGGCACTCACCCTCCGGTATGCTTGGCAGAGTTTGTGAAGCGGCTCCGGTACTGCGAATACCTAGGGAAGTATTTCTGTGACTGCTGCCACTCATATGCAGAGTCGTGCATCCCTGCCCGAATCCTGATGATGTGGGACTTCAAGAAGTACTACGTCAGCAATTTCTCCAAACAGCTGCTCGACAGCATATGGCACCAGCCCATTTTCAATTTGCTGAGCATCGGCCAAAGCCTGTATGCGAAAGCCAAGGAGCTGGACAGAGTGAAGGTGAGCCGCAGCCCCAACCCCATCCCTCTCATAACTTTTCCCCGTGTTTGGTTTCTCCCATTAGGAAATTCAGGAGCAGCTCTTCCATATCAAGAAGCTGTTGAAGACCTGTAGGTTTGCTAACAGGTACTATTCTCAGCTGGGACAGGCTGCCTTCCTTCTGAATTCCTCTTTGTTTCCTCTCTGGCAGTGCATTAAAGGAGTTCGAGCAGGTGCCGGGACACTTGACTGATGAGCTCCACCTGTTCTCCCTTGAGGACCTGGTCAGGATCAAGAAAGGGCTGCTGGCACCCTTACTCAAGGACATTCTGAAAGCTTCCCTTGCACATGTGGCTGGCTGTGAGGTGAGGGTGCACCCAGAGCAGATTCGTTCCCGAGGTTGTAACTTTTTGATGTCTTCTTTTACAGCTGTGTCAAGGAAAGGGCTTTATTTGTGAATTTTGCCAGAATACGACTGTCATCTTCCCATTTCAGACAGCAACATGTAGAAGATGTTCAGGTATTTAATAACTTAATAACATAAGCTTAATACGTTTGCTAACGGCTCTCTTCCTTGCTTGCAGCGTGCAGGGCTTGCTTTCACAAACAGTGCTTCCAGTCCTCCGAGTGCCCCCGGTGTGCGAGGATCACAGCGAGGAGAAAACTTCTGGAAAGTGTGGCCTCTGCAGCAACATGATGCCCCTGAGTACTGTGAAAAAGACTGTTCAACATGCCTTATGATAACACCGATTTGTGTCTATTATTGGTGACATTGTTTTAGATATTGGGTATTGTATATTAAGGAAAAAGATGGTCTATATTCTCTTTATTGCATATACTTAATGTTTCAAAAGAATGCAGATTCTGTGTTTAAGCACAGGGCTGATAGTTGTGGTTTTGTTTACAAATGTTCTGTTTTGGCTGCTATTGGTTTTTTAAAGAGGTTTTTTATACTTTTGTATTTGAATAGTTATGTTTCACTGATGCTGAGCCAGTTTGTATGTGTGTGCATATATGTGAACTGTAACTGACAAGATGAATTACTCAGTTTCTCTTTCTCTAAAGCTTGTTTGATGAAACTGGTTGGTCCTTTCAGTGAACAAAAATATGACCCCAAATCTGTTTGCTCTGGCTTTTATTTCTTCAGGAAGCAGACTTCCACTTAAATGCCATTTTGTGATTGTGTCAATCATACACATTTTATTTACTTCAGAGTTTGAATAGAGAGTACACATTTCTTCTGCAGATTTATTTCATGATGAGTTTGAGTTGCTTAGCAGGGCGTGTGGGTCCCGTTGAAGTGCAGTTTGAAGCAACTGCTTCTAGATGGCACTCTTTCAGGTGGCACAAATTGAACCTGTATTTGTCATCTCTGTTCCACACACTGCAATGTCAAGGGATGCAGAAGTGAGTAGAATTCCATCCCTGCCCTTGAGGATCTTGCTTTAACAGATGTAAAACTGAACATAAGGTATTTGCAGATTTAAACGAACTGGGGGAAATAATGAACAGTGTGATTCTAGTAATAACATTAAAATCATAGACATTGACTAATAAGGTTAAATGAATCACAAAACCTTTATGAATTTCTTTTTTCTAATAGTTCTTATATGTTTTCCTGAAACATGTGAGCCTATTCTTTTTTCTTCTACTTTCTATATACTTTCTCCCACTTGAGAAAGGGGCCTTGAGGCTGGGTCCCTTCATGGTATACCTTTAGACTGAACGGTTTGCAACCTAGGGCTTGGGCATTACATTCCCTGGGATTCACATGCCCTAACTAAACCTACCTTGATTTTCTCAGACAGCACAGGCAGGCAATAAAGCGTCACAGATTGTCCCCTAACCCCATCCAGCCATGTGTATGAGTGTGTTTTATTCAATGGGATAGTACTGAGCACATGAAAGAAATGAATGACTTCTGTCAATCTCTTTTCATTCAGTCTTCTCATTCTGTCAATTGTTTTCTCATCCGCAGTGCCTCTGCCAGAACTGTGCTCACATCCATTATTTAAGCCAGATCTTTTCTAAGTATTATAGAAGTGTAGAGGCACATAGAATAAATAAAACCAGACTTCAAACAATGTTTCATTCTTGCCCATTGCTCCTATTCCCTGTTAAGAATCAAGGGTAAGAGTGGTATGTTCACATTCCTTTCTGAGGCAGATGTCTATATCTCCATTTACAGGCAAGGAAACTGAGGCCTAGAGAAGAGAAATAACTTTCCTAGGTTCCCACAGGAAGTGCATGATGGAGCTGGGGTTGACATTCAAGTCCACCTGCCTCCAAAGCCCATGCTTAGGCCCTGCTTCTTTTGTGGTGTCTTTTCAAGACAAAGGAGTAAAAACAACCTTAACTGGTAAGTGTTGCTCCAACTTGCAGAAGTGGCATTGGGCAGAGTGTTTTCTCACATCAGTGTTGATTTAAGGCAGCTGCTATGGCTCAAGCATTGCTTGAAGGGCTCTGTGCTCAGGGTTTGTATGTTTGTAAGGCACTGATGAGCCTGTGTGTGTTACATATCTTTGATATTAAGGAAGAGTGCACAGCAGTTGCCAGGAAGTGATGCTTTTGATTTTCTATTTTGAGGAAGAATGAGGTCATTTAAATAACTGCAGTATGGGATTTGTCTGAGACTTTGTTCCTCTCCAATGTGATAATAGAGGCTTCTTCCCAGGAAGGCACCTGTTAGGGAAGTGATCTTCAGCCCACATGGAGCACCCCATAAGGAAGTAATTAGTTGTGGCATATATAGCTGTTTAATGGGTCTTCCTGATTGTGTGGGTTTTCTGTTCAACTCTTCCTTGGCTGCCGGAAAGAAGATGAATGCTTGGTCAGACCATTACCCACTGTGAGGCATCAGTTGCAGTGCTGTAAAGGTCAGTGATTCATTTTCTGCCTCTGCACTCTTCACATGGGCAATTCCAGTAGTGTGTCATTTACAGTCATGATTCTCAACTGCAGGGAGGAAGTTACACCATCTCAAGGCAGAGGCTATAGGATGAGGAGGAGCAAGCCATCCCAAAGATGTCTGGTGTGTTGACCTGGGTGAGAATTATTGGCCACAACTTCAGATTAGATCCCAAATATGCCACTTTCTACCTACCCATGGTGACTTGGTGCTCTAGTTTGGCTTGTTTGACTCCTGCAAACCTCATGGTGAAATTTGATCCCCAGTGTTGAAGGTAGGCCTAATAAGAGGTGTTTGGGTCATGCGGGTGGATCCCTCAAGAATAGCTTGGTGGCACCTTTGTGGTGATGAGTGAGTTCTCACTCTTAGTTCCCATGAGAGCTGGTTGTTATGAAGCCTGGCACCTCCCTGCCCTCTCTTTGCCTCCTCTGTTTCCATACAAGGGGAGTCTGCACACGCAGGCTCCCCTTCCCCTCCACCATGAGTGGAAGCAGCCACAAGTCCTAACCAGAAGCAGATATTGGTGCGATGCTTGTACAGCCCGCAGAACCATAAGCCAAATTAACCTCTTTTCTTTATAAATCACCCAGCCTCAGGTATTCCTTTATAGCAACACAAATAGACTCAGACACTGGGGAAGCCATTTAAATTATCTAAGCCTCTGTTTGTAAAATGAGGGATATGACTCTCTGCAGTTGAGATAAGGATTAGAAATGAAAATGAAGCACCCACTAAAAGGCCTGGTACAAGCAAGGGCAAATGGTAATAATGAGGTCTAGACAGATTACAAACTGAGTCATACCCCTTATTTTCTGTATCTCTGGGTAAGTTACTCCCTGGGTCTCAGTTTATAATCTGTAATACAAGGATTAGAACAATAGCTACTGTTGTGGGTTGAATTGTGTCCCATGAAAGAATATGTTAAAGGTCTATGCTGGTGTCTGTGCTGTGGCCTTTTGGGAAGTAGGGTCTTTGCAGAGGTGGTTAAGTTAGGATGAGGACATAGTGCATTAGGATGAGTTTTGATCTAGTGACTGGTGTCCTTATAAGAAAAGGGAAATTGAGAGAAGAGAGAAGATGCAGGGAAGAAAAAAAGCAGAGGTTGGGGTGATGCATCTACAAGCCAAGGAGCACCAAGAATTGCTGGCAGCCCCCAGAAGCCGGAGAGAGGCAGGGGGCAGATTCTTCCTCAGAGCCTTAAAAAAAAAACCCAACATGGCTGACCCCTTGATTTCAAACTTCTGACATTGAGAATTATGAGAGAATAAATTCCTGGGGTTTTTTTGTTTTGTTTTGTTTTTGTTTTTGTTTTTTTGAAATGGAGTCTTGCTCTGTCACCCAGGCTATAGTGCAGTGGTGCGATCTCAGCTCACTTCAACCTCCGCCACCTGGGTTCAAGTGATTTTCCTGTCTCACCCTCCCGAGTAGCTGGGATTGCAGGCGCACGCCACCAGGCCTGGATAATTTTTGTATTTTTAGTAGAGACGGGTTTTCACCATGTTGGCAAGGCTGGTCTCTAACCCCTGACCTCAGGTGATCTGCCTGCTTCGGCTTCCAAAAGTGCTGGGATTACAGGCCTGAGCCACTGCGCCTGACCCTGTTGTTTTAAACCACCCAGAGTGTGGTCATTTGTCTGAGACTTCGGAATTCAAACCTGCTGGAAGGAACGTGGTAGACATGTCAGGAAGGGGTTTGACATTCAGTTTCTGCCCCCAGGTCTGAGCCTGCATGGCTGGCTTAGCCACCGTCAGATGCTACCTGCAGGAAGCCTTCCTGAACTCATCGCCAAAGGAGGGTGAAGTGTGTCATTTTTAGAAGCGTGCTTCCTTAAAACAAGCATTTAAGGATCTCTGTCTTTAAATAATTTCTCAACTGGTATGGGAAGGAAAACCGTAGTTCCCCTTTTTCACTTCACTAGAAACTAAAACAATACTTTTATGAGTAATGCTGAGGTAGCAGGCTGCAGACACAATTGGGAAGCTTCAGCACAAACATGAGAAATCGAGAACCTTTGCATCCTCGCATATCTGGGCAGCTCTCCAAGCCAAGGGGACTGAGGATTGAAGAGCTTAACCACATAGGTTAAGCAAATTGTGTATTTTTCCTTGCACTTTTTTTTTTTTTTTTGAGACAGGGTCTCGCTCTGTCGCCCAGGCTGGAGTGCAGTTGGCGTGATCTCAGTTCACTGCAGCCTCTGCTTCCCGGTTCAAGCGATTTTCCTGCCTCAGCTTCCCTAGTAGCTGGGACCACAGGCATGTGCCACCATGCCCAGCTAATTTTTTTCTGTTTTTGGTAGAGACGGGGTTTCGCCATGTTGGCCAGGCTGGTCTCAGAAGTGATCTACCCGCCTCGGCCTCCCAAAGTGCTTGGATTACAGGTGTGAGCCACCGCGCCCAGCCCTTCCTTGAACATTTTCTGGCCTCTGCTTGTGCTTCCAGGCTTCTTTCTCCCCAGGGCTGCCCCCTCTTTTCTAGTCCTGCCGTGTTCCTGCCTCCATGGTCTTGTTCTTCTTGCATCCCTTGCCTGGGATCAGGACTGCCCTTTCATCCTGGAAAGAGGCCCTGCTCTGGCCTTCCTCGGGCTACGTACATCCCCATTGGTGAGGAGACAAAGGGCAAGCGCACCCAAAGCCCCCACCCCTCCTGTTAGATCAAATGGAGCCCCAGACAGAATCCCCTGCCCTGTGGTCTCAACCCCACTTTTAGGGCTGCTCAGGTCTTTCCCCTGGTCCAGCCTCCTGAAAGTGAACTGCGCTGCTAAGACCAAGAGGCAGCCAAGGGGCAGCTGCTTGTAGGATGGAGCCAAAGTGGGAAGAGAGAGGGGCAGGGGTTGGCCCAATGCTAGCTATACCTGAGCCACCATGCTCCAGAGCAGAGCAGTGAGGAGTCAAAGATTTCAAAATTCAAACCTGCTTTCTCGGGTCCTGATGAAGGGATATTCACCATGGTAGGAAGATAAAACATATTTCAAATTTTAAATACTTGGATATATGGCATGTGGACCTGTATTTGTACTCTTGCATGGGCTCTGCAGATGGGAGTGGTGGGCGCTTCCCCTTTTCATCTCCCTCCCGATCTTGCCCATTCTTCAGCGTACTGCACGTGCACACACATGCTCCCTTCTCCTTACACTCTGATATCTGCATTTACCTCATTATTCTACTGGGGACAGCTCTCTGAACTTTTGGCAGCCTTTGATCCTTTCTATCTGCCCTTGAAAGTCTCTTGGAAGCTATGAGAGAGACTTTATTCTCCCTTTGCTCCTGCAGCCCCTGAAGGTCCACATTCCTGAGGGCCCTACCCAGCTCCCTGAGTGATTGTTTGAAATAGAACTACTCAGGAGTGCGGTGCCTGCATTGGACTTTTTACAAGCAAGAATAAACCTTTATTTTGTTCAGTTCCTGAGATTTTTGTGGGGCTGGTTCCTACAGTGTAACCCACCCTACTCTGACTAACATAAGATGTCCTGATACCTGTTGTCCAGGGGATGAGTACTGAGGGAACAGGTTTGTCACTGTCGTAGTCTGTTTAGGCTGCTATAATAAAATACCTTACGCTAGGTGGATAATAAACAACAGAAACTTACTGCTAACAGTTCTGGAGGCTAGGAAGTCCAAGATCAAGACAACAGCAGATTTGATGTCTATTGAGGGACCACTTCCTGGTTCATAGATGGCACTATCTCACTGTATCCTTACATGGTAGAAAGGAGAGAGAGCGGACCAGGCACGGTGGCTCACACTTGTAATCCCAGCACTCCCAAAGTTGAGATATATGCCTCAGGCTGAGACAGGCATATCACGAGGTCAGGAGATTGAGACCATCCTGGCCAACATGGTGAAACCCAGTCTTTACTAAAAATACAAAAATTAGGTGTGGTCGCAAGTGCCTGTAATCCCAGCTACTCGGGAGGCTGAGGCAGAAGAATCGCTTGAACCAGGGAGTTGAAGGTTGCGGTGAGCTGAGATCACGCCACTGTACTCCAGCCTGACAACAGAGTGAGACTTGGTCCCCCCTCCCTGCCCCCAAAAAAAGAAAAAGGAAAAGAGAGAGAGAGAGAACCCCCTGGGGTCTGTTTTACAAGGGCACTAATTCCCTTTGTGAGGGCCTCACCCTCATGACCTAATCACCACCTAAAGGCTCCACCTCCTAATACTGTCACAATTGGGGGTTAGGTCTTCAACACATGACTTTTGAGGAGATATAAATATTCAGTCCATAACAGTCATGCAGACATCAAAAACTATTCTACTCCTCTGAGTTATCCATATTATCTAGTATTCCTTACATTAAAAAATAAAGGAATATGCAGAGAGAAAAAAATTCTTTAACCTCACATTCCTTTCCAGTTCTACCTCTATGATCTTCTTCACAGCAACATTTTTGAAAGAACAGTTTTTAATGTTTGCCATCGCTTCCACACCTCTTTCTTCCTTTACCTACAACAATAGCATTTCCATCTCAACCATTCTACCCAAACCGTCAAGGTCACTAGCAATATCTAAATTCAGTAGTCACTGTATTGTCTTCACCTACCTCTCTACCACAGTTGCTTGCATTCTTCTTAACAAAAGAGAATACTGTTTTATAATAAAATATAATAAAATAAAAAAGTCTAGCTAAGAAAAGCTAGACTATAATGAATTTCATCATATTGTGGTGGTGATTATCTCTGTATAGTGGGATTAGAATAATTTTCAAAAATTTTCTTTGTAAATTTTACCATATAGACTAGATATCATTTTAAATAAATGATAGATCATTTAAACTAATGACAAATTACAGATGATAAATGAGATCAGTACTATACAACTTTTAAGAGTAATGGTTGCATTTCTACTGTCCATGCCCACAGTGGAGAAATCAGATTAGCTGTTGGGGACCACCTGAAACTCCATCTTCGTAGAGTCTGATGATGGAGGTGCTGCCTGGTACCCAAAGCTCCTGGTTTTCTTGGTTATTTAGTAAATTACTAAAGACCACGTGAACCAAAAAGAACAGGGCCGGCTGTCAGATAGACCAGATGGATGGATGCAACCATTCACCTTCCTCCTGGAAGCTTTGGAACCCGGAAACATCATGACATTTGTGATTTCTCCCCTTCCTCTGTAGACAGTGGTCTCTTTTCTTGGTCTCCTTTGTAGGTTTTCCTCTTCTTTCTCTGTCCATCTCTAAATAAAGACAGAGATTCCAGGGCTCAGTTTTGCCATCTCTTTTCTTCTCTTGGGATGGTCTTATCCAGTGAAATAGCTTTGAATGACTCTAAATTTGTAGCTTCAGCCCAGAGGCTGGTACTCAGCAGCCCACTGATAGCTGTGCTTGTATTAGTATTTCTTTACAGGCTTTTCCATCTCAGAAAATGGCACCACCATAGACCCAGTCGCTTAAGCCAAACACCTAGGAGTCATCCTTTCCCTTTCCCTCACTCCCCAGATCCAGTCCATCAGTAACTTCTGTCAGCTCTACCTACAAAATATATCTTAGTTGATGGCTCACCACAGCCACTGACATTATTACAGTACAAGCCACCATCTCTCTCCTGAACTTCTATTAGATTGAACTACGTAGCATTGCTGCTATTTTATAATTGTTGAGCTACCAAGTGGCAATTTCATGTGTGGTTCAACCTAATTAAAAACCTCCTATCTCCTCTTTCCACACTTGCCCCTCTATAGTCCATTCTCCACACAACACCAGAATGTTTATAAAGCATAAATCAGATCGTCTATCTCCGTGGATTAAACCCTCTGAAGACTTAATTTAAAATTAAGTTGGGTGGGTGCTGGCTCGTGTCTGTAATCCCAGCACTTTGGGAGGCCAATGCAGGAGGATGACTTGAGCCCAGGAGTTTGTGACCAGCCTGTGCAACATAGCGAGACCCTGTCTCTTAAAAAAAAAAAAAAAAAAAAAAAAACAACAACAACAACAACAAAAAGACACAAATTAGCTGGGCACAATGGTGTGTGCCAGTATTCCCAGCTACCCAGGAGGCTGAGGTGGGAGGATCGATCGAGCCCAGGAGTTTGAGGCTGTAGTGAGGCATGATCCCGCCACTGCATTCCAGCCTGGGTGACAGAGTGAGACCCCATCTCAAAAAAAAAAAAGTCCAAATTCTTTACCCAAGTAGGTTTCCTGTTGGGCTTGACCTGCACCACTTCCTGAGCTGTTCCTCTCTTCCCTCCATCAGGAACCTCTTTAAAAATTCCTCTTGCCCTTAGTATACCCCCAAATCTTCCCCCACTTTCCTTTGGGGTACAGTGAGTCTAAGTGATCCAGAATTTAGAGCCAGAAGCACTTGGATCCTTTCACTTCTAGTCCTGTGATTTGTGATAAGTTGCTCAAATTTCTTAAGACTCCGGTTTCCTATTTGTAAAATGCTGACAATCTGTCTCACAAGGTTGTCGTACAGATTAAATGATATAAGTTATGAAAAGTATGTTTAGCATCTTGTCTATCACTTTGTGTATAAAATTCAGTGTTTTTTTTCCCCCTGGCCTCCAAGCTCCCCTGCCTACCCTTAGTCCAT